CAAGTGCCGGGGGCGGGTGCGCAGACGTTTCCACCAGAGAACGCCCCACTCCACGACTAGGGGCACGGGCATCAGTGAGAGAGAGGGGACAGTGGTTGGCCGGGCCATGGAGACCCAGGCAGAGTATGGAGAGAAAGTGAGGTGAGGGAGGTGGGCTCAACTGCAAAGAGAGAGGCCACAGCATCCTGAGCAGGCACCACACCTGTCCCAAGCCTCACCAGCACTGGGCTAGCTGGTGCCTTGTTTCAGAAAAGAAGGCAAAACAGAAGATCCTACAGCCCCGGCCCTGGAGAGGCTCAGGCTCAGGGGAGACTCTGCCCGGCCCTGTCCAGGTCCATGCCCCTCAGGAAGCAGCCCCAGTGGGCAGAGGTCTCCATCTTCTCAGGGGTGCCCTGCCCCTGCTGGGCAGGGGTGCAGTGTTGCCATCAACAGGCCCCTGGGGGCCAAAATGGGAGAACAAGGGATGAATTCCCAAAAAGCGCAGGGGAAGGGGATGGGAAGGTGCTATGGAACCCACGCACCCAGCGCCCACGCTCTCCCCAGGCCAAGTCTCCCTCTCAGGCAGTGGGGAGCGGGACTCAGACCCACACCTCGACCAAGCATCCTGCTGGGGGCGCAGCCTGAGGGCACTGCCCTGCCCAGGCCTGCCAGGCCCCACCAGGCCCCGCAGTGACTGCCCCCACCCCCGCAGTGACCACCCCCCCACAGTGACCGGCCCCCCGCAGTGACCAGCCCCCCGCAATGACCAGCCCCCAACAGTGACCAGCCCCCCATAGTGACCGGCCCCCCACAGTGACCAGCCCCCCGCAATGACCAGCCCCCAACAGTGACCAGCCCCCCATAGTGACCGGCCCCCCGCAGTGACCAGCCCCCCGCAATGACCAGCCCCCAACAGTGACCAGCCCCCCATAGTGACCGGCCCCCCACAGTGACTGGCCCGCCCACAGTGACCGGCCCCCCCCAGCAGCGACCAGCCCCCCGCAGTGACCAGCCCTCAACAGTGACCAGCCCCGCTCTGCCCCCAGGGCTTCCTGTGCTTCTCCCTGGCGTTCTGCGCACAGGTGCAGGTGGTGTTCTGGAGACTCCACAGCCCCACCCAGGTGAGCACCAGCTGCCCCTACCCTGCAGTGGAGTGTCGCAGCCTCCACCCCCTCCACGGAACAGCACCCATCCTTCCGTCCTGGATGCTGACCTGCCTGGAGGAGGGTCCGGCCTAGCTGACCGTGGGCAGGGGCCAAGGGCGTCCCCGTGGAAAGGCCAGCAGCTTGGAGAGGAAGGAGGCCTCCCTGGCCCAGCAGAGAATGAGAGCTCGGTAGCAGAGCCAGCCCCACCTTCCCCTTGAGAGCCAGACCTGGTGAGAGCCCCCAGGGCAGCCGGGCGGCACCAGGGACAGCCACGGGCAGGGTCATGGAGTGGGGCAGGAGAGCCTGGCAGGTCACAAGAGGTGATTTCTTGGAGCCCTAGCTGGAGTCCTAGTGGCCTCGTGTATTCAAGTGCCTGGTTGCCCAGGGCCCTCAAACACAGGCTTGGCCATGAGAGATACCGAGGCTGGTAGCAGGCAGGTCCTCTGGCTGAGCTCTGCAGGGGGCCTGCTGTGCAGTTTCTTGAGCTGTGCTGGCAGCCTGAGTGTGGTGGTCCCCACCGTGGTTTGCAAATGGGGGGACTCAGGCCCTCTGGGGGTGGGGGGAGCTCAAGGTTACCCTGGCAGTGCCGGGGCTGGATGGGGGCTCCAGGCTTACGACAAAGGCTCTTGGCCCCAAAGTGCCCACCCACCCCTGGCATCATTTGGGAGGAACCGCCTGAACCAGGTGGGAGAAACACCATTTTATCAGGCCCAGAAGGATCCCAGAGGGGCTGAGCCCCCAGAAGAGGGCTGTGGCTTTGAGGACTGGCACAGGAGTCTTACCAGGGTGGTGAGCTGGGCCAGGTCCGTGTTTCGGCCTCACGTTTCCTGTCCACTGCACATCCCGTCTCCTGCCCTCCACCCTCAGGGCCCACCAGAGCCGAATGGGCTTCAACCTTGGGCTCCCTGTCCAACAAAGTCCTGCTGGCAGCCTAGACAGTGGCAAAGGCCAAAGGCCCCAAGCTGTTGGCACCGGAAACGTCGAGGTGAGAGCCGGGGGCCCAGAGCCCAGCCCGGCGGCCAGGACCTCCCTGTGGTCTCTCGGTGCAGGTGGAGGACGCCATGCTGGACACCTACGACCTGGTATATGAGCAGGCGATGAAAGGTACGTCCCACGTCCGGCGGCAGGAGCTGGCGACATCACCACTCCCTCCCTTCTGTTCCTGTAGTTTCTGTGCTGTGGGAAGAAGTCTCCTTTCAGCCGTCTGGGGAGCACAGAGGCTGACCTGTGTCAGGGAGAGGAGGCGGCGAGAGAGGTGAGGGGGGGACCTGGATGCTGGCCAGGCAAGACCCTCGGGGGCTGGACACCCTGGGGCCCAACCCCAAGACCCAGGGCCATCCTCCCACCCCACCCCTTGGCCTCCCCAGACCCTTGGGAACTGCCGCTGAAGGGCTCAGGGAAGGTTCTGATGTGATCGGAGGCTAGTTAGGGTTCATGGTACGCCAAGCCCATTGGGTGGCCAGGCTGGGCTCAAGACATAAACACAGGCCCCTTTGCCCAGCTGGACGCAGGCCCCATGCGCCATTCACTCCTTCAAGCCAGTTCCAGCCTGGGGACTTCCCAAGGCCAGCTAAGTCCACAGAAGCCTCTTGGAGTGCACCCATGAGGGCTCTGTGCCAAGGGCTGCAGGGCTGGTGTGGTGGGCTCTGTCTAGGGGGAAGGGTGCAGGCGTCCTGGGGGGCATCAGAAGGAGTTGAAGGGCACTCAGAGGAGAAGAAGTAGGCCAGGGTGTGGCCAGGGCTTCAGCAACAACAGAGCGGGGCCCGAGGCCAGGAAGCCTTTCCTCCCCAGGGCCCTGGGAGAGACTGGGCCCTCCTCTCTTTCTCCTGGTGCCCGGCAGCCCTCCCCCAGCCCACCCTGCCCCCTCCCTGCTCCCCTCCCCGCTCCCCTCCCCTACTGTCCTGGAAACAAACCCACCCTATCTCACAGTGGGAGGCACCTGGCGACCCTCCAAGAAACAGAGGGGAGGAGAGCAAATGGCTGGAGGCCTGGTGAGGGGTGGAGCCACAGCCAAGGCTCTGAGGGCAGAAGGGCTGGCGCTGAGGATGGTGCTGGGGAGGGACCAGCGGCATTGGGGGCAGGGCTAACAGTCAGGACCCCTGTGCCACCCAAGGAGAGACTGAAAAGGCCCCCGACTGAAAAGCAGGAGCGAGGGCCTGCCTCGAGCACCCTTGGGATGGCAGGGCCATGGGCCCGACTGCAAAGCCTCCTGGGGAGCCGGAAGAGCCAGCACAGGCGGCAGGCACGGAGCCACCCAGATGGGCTGGCATGGGCGGGAGGGAGGCAGACCTGCCTGCGGGGGACAGGAGGGTGAGCCCTGAGACCCTGCGGAGGCCTCCACAGGCCGCCCCAGTTGCCATCATCTCCAGGGTTCAGAGACAGGCCTGCCACCTCCCTTTTCTGAAAAGATGCCTCTGGGTGCCATGCCCTGGGGTGGCACTGGAAGCCTGGGATGGAACCAGGAAGCTGGGACTGTGCGGGGACCCCCCTCACACCCCTCCACCAGCTGGCTTCCTGCCCTCCCTGTTAGCCATCACCCTCTGGTCACCAAGGTGCTGTGCCCGGCCCTGGGCTGGATGCTGGGAACCCAGAGTGAATTCGAAGTGGCCCGGCCCAGGGGAGCCAACGTGTGGCCCAACATGGACGCTCAGGACAGCTGGGAGACGGCACCGGCCGGGCCCAGGGCAGTGCCAGAGTGCCCACAGAGGCCAGCCCTGTCCCACTGGGCTTCACCTGCTCGTGCTGCCTTTCCCTAGAGCCCTGGGGGCTTCCTAGGAATGTGCCGCACCCGCCGCCCTGCTGCCCTGGCATTGGCCTAGGTGGGCGCTGCAGCTCCATGGCCCCACAGAGGCCGCTTGTCCAGGCAGGGAGGGCCGCTCAGGGCGGGTACCATGCCTGCTGCCCTCTCACAGGACTGCCTTCAGGGCATCCGGAGCTTCCTGAGGACACACCAGCAGGTCGCCTCCAGCCTGACCAGCATCGGCCTGGCCCTCACGGTACCCTCTCGCCTCCCTCACTGCCCCTTCCCACCTCCTGCCCCTCAGCCTGCCCAGCCCCCGACTCAGATGGAAGGGTGACCCGGGACAGGATCTCTGGTCTTGAGCCTCACTGGCTGCCAACCTCAGGGAGCTGCTCTGGTGTGACAGGGCCTGCCTCCTACAGCTGGGCCGCCCCCTTACACTGCAGAGTCCTGATGCTTCCTGGGGAGGGGCGCCCGCACCCTGGGGCAGTGGGGCAGCCGCGGGTGTCTCCCTCCCAGGTGTCCGCCTTGCTCTTCAGCTCCTTCCTGTGGTTTGCCATCCGCTGTGGCTGCAGCTTGGACCGCAAGGGCAAATACACCCTGACCCCACGGTAGGGCCCCCTGCCTGCCCCCACACCCTCTGGAAGGGTCCTCCA